CGGCCAAAATAACCATTTTCTAAAACAAAAAATCAGAGATTTTTGCAGTTCTTCTTAATATATGGTTTAGTAGAAGACAGCTGGGTTCTTATTCCTATTTCTACATTCAGTCTGTTGTGATGTGTTGTTTTGGTTGAAGTATGTGAAGAATACCTGGACTTAAAGATATGTAGTTGGGAAAGGTAGATGTATCTTAATGTGTTTTCCAGAAAACTATAAATATTCTTCTTTGATAGTATAGCAAAAGTCAACAAGCAGTCTTTTTTTAATGTCAGTGGACTTTTTATACACAGTTAATGTTAACATCTATTAATCTCTTCCTTTGAATGGCTGTTTCACCCATACACGGTTTTTTATCATGCATTGGTCATTTGGAATTTACTGGTCCACTGATGTACGGAGATCTTGCAAGTGTTTACACATGTCATTATGGAATATTAAAAACCCACATTTGTTAATGTTTTTATTGATCCCCTCAGAAAAATTATTAGCTATTGGGAAGATGTAAGGTTCATAGTGGACTATACATGTTTTCCAAAATACTAACAATATTAACTTAAAAGCTTGAATTTTATCATTGGCAGCACATACTGTCATTTGATTTTCTTGAAGTGAAAGACTCTGTCCATTTTTGAGAAAATGTCTACAAGTACTTAATTCAGAAAAACCACACGTTGTCAGTCATACTTTTGTATCAAAATGGCGCTCTATGAAAAAGTGCCTAGTTCAGCCTGCAACTCAAATGAGAATCACACAAGTTTCTTCCCGCCTTTTTGCCCCAGAAGTGCTGCATGTGTACTTCTCATTCCATCATCTGGATGTTTACTCGAGGGTAGAGGTTTAATGAAGTTAATGACTTTTATGCTTCATCAAGGATAGTCATCAGTGAAACTTTTTCCTTCTAATCGCGACTGTCTGCTGGTGAAGAAGACAGTGTCCATGAGTAGAGTTTGGTGCCACTGTCTTGTTTCCTGCTAAGCCTCCGGCAGTTTTACGCACCATTGCTTTGTTTTTTGGGGCTTTTTTTTTTTTTTGGAGATTTTTTTTTTTTTAATTATACTTTAAGTTCTGGGATACATGTGCAGAATGTGCAGGTTCGTTACACAGGTATACATGTGCCATGGTGGTTTGCTGCACCCATCAACCCATCATCTACATTAGGTATTTCTCCTGACGCTATCCCTCCCCTTCTCCCCCACCCCCCAACAGGCCCTGGTGTGTGATGTTCCTCTCCCTGTGCCCATATGTTCTCATTGTTCAACTCCCACTTATGAGTGAGAACATGCAGTGTTTGGTTTTCTGTTCCTGTGTTAGTTTGCTGAGAATGATGGTTTCCAGCTTCATCCATGTCCCTGCAAAGGACATGAACTCACTCTTTTTTATACTGCATAGTATTCCATGGTCTATATGTGCCACATTTTCTTTATCCAGTCTAACATTGATGGGCATTTGGGTTAGCTCCAAGTCTTTGCTATTGTGAATAGTGCTGCGGTAAACATACATGTGCATGTGTCTTCATTTTTTTTATTTTTTATGAGACGGAGTTTCACTCTTGTTGCCCAGGCTGGAGTGCAATGGCGCGATCTTGGCTCACCACAACCTCCACCTCCCAGGTTCAAGTGATTCTCCTACCTCAGCCTCCCGAGTAGCTGAGATTACAGGCATGCACCACCACGCCTGGCTAATTTTCTATTTTTAGTAGAGACAGGGTTTCTCTATGTTGGTCAGGCTGGTATCAAACTCCCAACCTCAGGTGTTCTGCCCACCTCGGCCTCCCAAAGTGCTGAGATTACAGGCATGAGCCACTGTGCCCAGCCATGTGTCTTTATAGTGGAATGATTTATAATCTTTTGGGTATATTTACAAGAAAAAAACCAAACAACCCCATCAGAAAGTGGGCGAAGGATATAAACAGACACTTTTCAAAAGAAGACATTTATGCAGCCAACAAACATATGAAAAAATGCTCATCATCACTGGTCGTCAGAGAAATGCTAATCAAAACCACAATGAAATACCATCTCATGCCAGTTAGAATGGCAATCATTAAAAATTCAGGAAACAACAGGTGCTGGAGAGGATGTGGAGAAATAGGAACGCTTTTACACTGTTGGTGGGAGTGTAAATTAGTTCAACCATTGTGGAAGTCAGTGTGGCAGCACCATTGCTTTTTTACCATCAGTACAAATATCAACACAGTGACAAAGGCAAACGTCTTACTATTGTTACGAAGAGTTTTGACTTCATACCTTCCTAAATTGGATTCAGGGACCCTCAAAAATCTGCAGATGGCCCTTCGCGAATCGCTGCCTGAGGTACTGTCAGGCCTACGGGAGCTAGATTCCTGCCTCATCTGAGCTCCCACTGGCTGGAAAGGGAAATGTGGAGGAAGCACACCTGCTTCTTACTGCAAGGGGGCTGAGAAGCACTGGCTGGCTGGATCGTCAGACTTCCAGCTGAAAAACCCATTACCTTGGAACAAGGGAAGAACAAGATTTTGGTTTATTGTTTTAAGTCCATTGTTTTATTTTCATGTGTCCTCTACCTTCATAATATGTTTCTTTCCCCCCTGAGTAGTTGTTCAATGTAGGAATGAGAAGACCTGTCTGTACACAGTAATTACACTTTTACTGCCAGCTCTCCATTCCTGGTGGGGGTTGGGAGCCTTGAGGAGGTGGCGTGGCTCCAGAAGCCCTCGTAAAAATCCCTGGGAGGAACACAAAGGCTCTTTAGACAGACCTTTGTATTAGTCACTAATTGGGAAGACAATATGCATCAACTCCTTGGAATAATTGACGTTTTCATAGGATTAAAAGTAAAGAGATCCTATGATCCAGCAATCCCACTACTGGGTATGTATTCAAAGGGAAGGAAATCAGTATGTCAAAGAGATATCTGCACTCCCATGTTTATTGCAGCAACATTCAAAATAGCCAAAATATGGAATTAACCTCAGTGTCCATTGAATGAATGGATAAAGAAAATGTGGCATATATACACAATGGAATCCTATTTGGCCATGAAAAAGAATGAAATCCTGTCATTTGTAGAAATATGGATGAACCTGGAGGACATCATGTTAAGCAAAATACACCAAATACAGAATGACAAATACTGTATGATCTTATTCGTGTGGGATCTATTTTAAAAAGTTATCATAGAAGCAGAGATTACAGCAGTAGTTACCAGAGATTGGGAAGGGAGGGTGGGGAGACGTTTGTCAACAAGTGTAAAGTTACAGTTAGATGGGGGGAATAAGTTCTGGGGCTCTATTGCAAAATAGGGCAACTATGCTTAACGGTAGGATATTGTATATTACAAAATAGAAGAGAGGCTTTTGAGTGGTTTCACCACAAAGAAACAATTACATGCATGAGGTGATGGATATATGAACTACCCTAATTTGGTCATTATCCAATATCTACACGTGTTAAAACATCAAATTGTACTCCATAAGTATGTACAATTACAATGTGTCAATTAAAAAATAAAGAGACTGTATGTATATCCAGATGTGTCTATTAGGGGTTGTTAAAATAGAATTTCCCATCTTTTCTCTCTTTCTCATCTGTGGCTTCTACTCGTAATCTCGCTCTGTGTGACAAAACTGTATCTTAGTCATGAAAAACAGTTTATTTGAAAATATTGTTCAGGGAGATTAGTACCTCGCTCACACACAGATAGGACATGGTTCAGAGAGGCTTGGAATCAGGTCATTGGCCAACGCTGTCAATTCTCTTTATAGTGTTTATGAGGTTTACGATGAGCATCTCATACAGCAATGCCTGAAACTACAAGTGGGACTTATATTGTGCCTGACATCAAGAAAAGGGCCAATAAATATTAGTTTACTCTTTGGTTACTTGCCTCTTTTCACTGATCCACATTGTTCTTATTTATGAGCAATATCCTTTAAGCTGCAGCCTCCTATGTGCTTAGAAGTCTTTTTAAACGTTGATGACTGATTAGGAAAATCAATACCAAAGAGCATGAAACCGCAGGGAAGCATGATAAGCACTTCTTAAATATTGGAAGTAATTTACGAACTACGGCATTTTCAAAGAGTCTGGAGTTCTGTGGAGAGAAAGACTCACAAATGCTTAAAATCATTTTTGGAGGCAGAAAGCCAGCAAACTAGAGCCTGGAAGATTGGGCAAGAGGCAGAAAGACAGAGGGGTCTGAGTAGTTCCGGCAAGGAGATAGGAATGAATAGAACACAAAGAAGTTGGCCTGGGGAGAGCAGGGGATGCTGGCTGGGAAGAGTGGACTTAGTCGTGCACGGTCACAGTGGTCTGCCAAGCAGGCAGGAGCCTGGAAATCCAGGCACGGGCATCTCACCTTCTCAGCTGAAAATAGGGAGGAGGCATTTGAACTTTTTTCATCTGGAGAATAATGCAAGGAAAGGGATGATAAGGAAAAATGATGATGTTGGAGAAATGGCTTGGTCCATGAGCTATAGGAAAGCATAGGTTCTTCCCTCCATCTGGCAGTTCCCTTCCTCCATCTGCTCACTGACTACATTCTGTTTGTCCTCTGTCTATAACTACCCGGCCCCTCCTCATGGAGCCTTCCCCTCCCACCCCACCCTCCAAGGCTGCTGTGATTTGAATGTGTCCCCTCCAGAGTTCAGGTGTTGCCACATGATATTAAGAGGTGGGACCTGCAAGAAGAGATTAGGCCATGAGAGCTCCTTCCTCCTTAATGGGATTTAGGTCCTTATAAAAGAGGCTTCACACAGCCTTTGGGTAGCTTGCCCTTCAGCATTCTGTCATGTGAGGATGCTGCAAGAAGACCCTCACAAGACCAAATGCCAGTGCCTTGATCTTGGACTAACAGCCTCCAGAACTCTGAGGAATAAATTTCTGTTCTTTACAAGTTAGTCTGTGATATTCTGTTATAGCAGCACAAAGTGGACCAAGTGCCTTTTCATGTACTATGTCCTTAACCACTTGTGTTTATTCCTGCTGTAGCATGTAATGTAATTGTTTTGGTTACCCAGGAGATGCTAAGTTCCCTGAGAATGGAGAGCTTGTCCATTGCATCTTCATGTCCAGCCCAGTACCTGATGCATGGTAGGCACTCAATTAATACTTGAAACAATGTGTGAATGAGAAGCGTGCAGTAATAGCACAAATAGATTAAGGCCTAGGCAAATGGGTTGATAAGTAGTAAGGAAGGGACTGATGGGGATCTTGGAAGGTGAGAGCAAGTTGGGTGGGTGGCAGAATAGTTAATTATCACTCTACTGAGTGCAAGGTTTTATTCTCTGTTATTTGCTCATCTTATTTCTCTCATTCTACTTTCTCTTAATTGGGAATTTAGAATTATTAATGATTTGTTTGTAGTTGAAATATCACTGTCAACATATAAATACTCCAAAGGCAGCTATATCCTGTGCTATTAATTTCAAGTTAATTAGAATTATTGAATAATTTGAGGGTGGCAGTGTATTATTAACACTATTAACGTTGTTTATAAATATAGAGCAAATTGGGTTTTTAAAAATTATTCTCATTCTTGTTTTTATTATTTTTGATATGCAATTTTACATATTTTTGGGGTACGGTGTGATAGTTCAGTACATGTATATAATGCATAAAGATGAAACTAGGGTAATTAGCCATCTATCACCTCAGACATGTATTATTTATTTGTGTTGGGAGCATTCAAAACCCACTCTTCCAGCTAATTGAAAATACACAATAAATTGTTGTTAGTTATAGGTGCCTGACAGTACTGTAGAGTACTAGGACTGTTCTTCCTTTCTAGCTATATTTTGTATCCACTAACCAGCTTCTGGCTAACCCCCTCCCCTTACCCTGCCCATCCCCTAGTAACCACTATTCTATACTCTACTTCTATGAGATCAACTTTTTTAGCTTCTACATATGAGTGAGAACCTGAGGTACTTGTCTTTCGGTGCCTGGCTTATTTCACTTAAAAGTAATATCCTCCAAACTCATTCATATTGCTACAAATGGCAGGATTTCATTCCTTTATATGACTGAATAGTATTTCATTGTGTATACATACCATTTTTAAAATCTATTCATCTGTTGATTCCATATCTTGGCTATTGTGAATAGTGCTACAATAAACATGGGAATGCAGATATCTCTTTGACATACTGATTTTCTCTCCTTTGGATATATAACCGGTAGTTGGGTTGCTGGATCATATGGTAGTTCTATTTTTAGTTTGCCCGTGTGTTTTTTGAAATAAGACCTGTTAAAACTACATAAACTTGACTTTTTATTATCCAGATAAGACTTGTTCATTGCGGAAAAATTATAGCTATGACAATATGTAATTTAATAGTTAATATATGAACATAAGAAAAAATAAAAATCCCCTGAAATAATTATTACTCAGAGATTACCACTAAGCAATTTTGGGTAAATATATTGCCAGGCATTTTTAGTGTGTGTGTCTAAATATATATCTACTTTAAACGTAAAGTACACTGTATACCTTCTTGTAACCGGATCTTAACTTAAAATATGAATGTGCCTGTTAACATTTCCGTAGCTCATCTGGTTTTAGCATAGCGGTAGTGAGCAGTTGCATGCACCCTTGACAGTATGCCACATGACATACAAGCTGGGCCATATTTCTGCTCTTTCTCCAGAGCTGCAGAGGTCATCTAGACACAGGAAGACACAACCTAGAAAAATGGGGGAGTTAATACTACAACTCTCACAATGGGGGGTGGGAGTTGGTGGATAAATGCTGCGGCATCCCTGTCCTGTGTTGAGACAGTTACAAGATCCATGCTATGTGGTTCTGCAGGGGCTCCCCATGCAGTTGCCTGCAGCAGTAACCAGCTCATTCCTGAAAATTGTGTTGGTTTTTCTCCTTTGTCTATCTTACTTTCTCCAAAGCAGCTTACATCCGGGTCTTTATCTCAGTGACTCTTTCTAGAGAATCCCAAATTAAGAAAACGTCAACCCTGTATTATTGAACAATCCGATTTATCTTAATTTTTGTTATAAAAAGAATTATAATGGATATCTATGTATAAATTCCTCTACATATGGGTCTAGTTAATTATTTTTAAATAATAAATGCTAAGTCAAGGATATGTTTTTAATTTTTATTGTAAATAGAATTATAATAGATATCTATGTATCAGTACCTTTATATATGGATCTAGTTAATTTTTTACAATAAATGCTGGGTCAAAGATATGTACATTTTAAAGACTCTTGATATATGTTACCAAATTACCCTTTAGAAAGGTTATTCCAGTTTGCAGAGTATTGGTTTTCCTGTAAGTATATAAGTGACCTTTGGGTATGAACCTTTTTAAATATTTGTCAGACTCTCAGATAAAAAATTCTGTCTAGCTTTAATCTGTAATTTTTACATGTGCTTTTGGTCACATATTTTTGTTTGATGTGTTGCCTGTTTGTATCTTCTTCCCATTTTTCTCATTGGATATTTAAATGTTTTAATCACTTTTTATGAACTCTTTACATATTAGAAATAGTAATCCTTTATCTGTTGTCAATCATTTCTCTAAAATGTTTTTTGACTAATTTTGTGCTTCTTAATAGCCACTGTCACTGGCTTCATTGTCAGATTCTACATTGGCCTGCACATCTCTCTCCCCGTGTGTTGACATTCTCACCGTTTCCCTCCCTCTAGGTCTTTCTACCTCTTTGTCATTCATCTTTTCTTTTCTATACCTGGTCTCTTTCTCCCTAATTCCTGTTCTAAACATGGAATTGATTGGTCTCTTTTACTTTGCAGTGATTCTTGCTGGGTGTAGAGGAGAGTCCACATCAGAGAGGTGGTCTTTCAAGCGCCATATCCCCAGACTCTTGAGAATCACAGCGTTCTTACCCTGAGCTGTAGTGTGCATAGTGTACCACGGTGACTGTTAGATGTGTGTGGAGACCCTCAGCTGAAAAGAGGCAGAAGTTGAGAACTATTGGCTGAAAGGCTTAAGAAGCCATGGAAATGCCACTCACGTTTTCCATCTGCTTGTTTCTATGATAGAACCCTCTTGGAAATCCTGTGACCTGAGTGCCCATCTCCAAAAAACTCTTTCTACCTATATATACTTCACAGATCTGAAAGTTACTTACTAAATTGATTGCAGAATGTGGTAAAGGCACATGCTAGACCAGGTCTAGAGGACTAGTATCCTTTTTAAAGCCTGATCAATATGAAGGACTCTTTATGTAATGCCAGGGGGTCAAGTCCAAATTACATTTCCACATCAGGAGAACTTTCAAGGCTAATGCAGATGCCACAGGCCTCTAGGGAGGGGTTACTGCTGTGCTTGGTAGATTTATAGTCACATGTCTACTGTCCCAGGAAAGGAGGAAGGGACACCTCTTGCATTCTGGGAGTGCTCTCGGCTGCTCACCACTAATCAGGAGTTTCTTCAAGCTGAGAGACTTCTGGCTTCATTCTTTTCATCCCAAACACAATTTATTTATATCTTTGTAAAGTCACAAAATATGAAATATTTCTTTGTCTTCCGAGTTATTTTATAATGTGTATCTAATTAAAATTGTAGATTATCATCTCAAATTGATTTGATTTATATTCATTTAAATTAATAACACAGTTTCTTAAAAGAATCTTCAATATTTAGGTAACAAATTAATATAGATATTGAACATTTAAAATTACACATGAAAAGAGAAATAAGCAAAGATGTTGAGAGGCAATCACAGATCACACTTGCTATGACTGAGCTTTACAATTAGATCTCAGCTTCTCAAAACCAGGGTGGAAAAGTATTAATAACAATGGGGAAACATAATTATCACTTGGCACAAAGAAACATGCTAAGCATTAACAGAAAGGAAGTATTTCCTCCTGCCTTGGACTAAATTTTGAAGCAAAAATGTCCTGTGGAACTTAGACATTGGACTTAGGGTAAACGTTTCCAGTATAAATTCATGGAAGCATTTTTCTTATGTTTTTTTTCTTAGAGTAAATCCTCAATGTAAGCAAAAGGCATAAGGTTTAAATATAACTCAGTGAGTGTTTTCTCAGAGTAGTTTTAGTGAAAGTAGTGTCAAAGTAGTTTAAGAATCTAGGTTTTTGGTATTTTTAAACATAATCCAACTACATAGAGAACAAATGTCTGTTAGACTATATTCCTTGACTCCTAGTTGCATCAGCTGGGCTTTGTGAAAGCTAGGTAAGAGTTTTCACGGAAATAGCAAAAGATGAAATTTGCCTCAAGATGCTGATTTCGAGTAAATACCCACACACCTTTTACATCTTTGATGAGGCAACAAAATGTGTTTAATATGTTTTATGATTCTTGTTCTTTTCTTAAATCAAAATAGTTATTAATTCAAAGAAACTACTGTTTATTCAGCTGCAGATGCCTACTGGTTCTTGGAGGGAGAAAAGCACATGTATGTATGTATGTGATTTATGTTTCTATTTAACCATTGAATATGTAAAATATTTTTTGTCATTTTTTTCAGACCCCCTGGTTGTGGAATACGAGGCATTGCTGGTACAACTACCCCTATCAGGTAAGGAGGCATTATTGTCTGGGTTTTTACACCTAATCATTCCTTTTTTTTCTTTCACCTTCAGCCACTCACAACTGACCTTCACTACTATTACATCCTGGAGCTGTCGTTTTATTGGTCTTTGATGTTTTCTCAGTTCACTGATATCAAAAGAAAGGTAAGAGCGGTTATGTCGTAAAGTGCTTGCAAACTCTAATATGGATGTTTCTTCTTTCCTCAAGGACTTTGGCATTATGTTCCTGCACCACCTTGTATCTATTTTCTTGATTACCTTTTCATATGTCAACAATATGGCCCGAGTAGGAACGCTGGTCCTTTGTCTTCATGATTCAGCTGATGCTCTTCTGGAGGTAAAAGTTTTCTTTCATCTTTAAGAATACAAACATTAATATATCACATTCCTTTCTTTCATAGGCTGCCAAAATGGCAAATTATGCCAAGTTTCAGAAAATGTGTGATCTCCTGTTTGTTATGTTTGCCGTGGTTTTTATCACCACACGACTGGGTATATTTCCTCTCTGGTGAGTATGCCAGTCTCCTTCCTGATAGAGCCACATTCACTAATCACCTCCTTCTTTTCCTTAGGGTGTTAAATACCACATTATTTGAAAGCTGGGAGATCGTTGGACCTTACCCTTCCTGGTGGGTTTTTAACCTACTGCTATTGCTAGTACAAGGGTTGAACTGCTTCTGGTCTTACTTGATTGTGAAAATAGCTTGCAAAGCTGTTTCAAGAGGCAAGGTAAGCTACAACTCACTTTTTCCAATATGTCTTGTTTGTTCTCTTCCTTCTGCTACCCTGGAAGGCTGGGAAGTGGAACCCTTTACATGTAAGTTTCTCCTCCTCTCTCTCTATCCCTGTGCTGGTTATACTCACCTGCTTCTACTCCACAGGTGTCCAAGGATGATCGAAGTGATATTGAGTCTAGCTCAGATGAGGAGGACTCAGAACCTCCGGGAAAGAATCCCCACACTGCGACAACCACCAATGGGACCAGTGGTACCAACGGGTATCTCCTGACTGGCTCCTGCTCCATGGATGATTAATTACTCAAAACTACAAGTCCCAAGCAAAGTGAACTATTTGTTCCTGGAAGTATTTAATAAGTTGCAAATGCAGTTCCTTTCATAATATCTCAGCACCAGAAACAAAAATTAAGATTATCAAAGCATTTTGAATAGTGCACTGCCATGTGTCCTGTCTGTGAATGAAGAAGAATTACCATTCTCTCTTTGTAGGCATGCTGTATGTAATTGACACAAGGGAACAGTATTTGCATTTGTACTGTCTTAGAATATTATTTATTTTTTTGTATTTGTAAATCTGTGGACAAAAGAGGGTTTCCTCACTCCTTTTACTCACTGGGCTCATGACAGTGAAGGAGATGCTCCATCTGCTTCTCCCCCTTTCTCTTGCTGTAGTCCAATGTGCTATGAGCATCAGCTTACTTTGTCACTTAGAGCAAGCAAAACCCAGTGCAAGAGTCTCGTTCAGCTCTAAATAGGTTTGCTTTCTTTTAGTTACAGTGCCCATTTTGAAATTGCCTATACAGTCTTAGTGACCATTTAAACCGGACGAACTAGGTGTTTAATTTTCACTCTTCATGTTCAATTAGCAGTTCAAATTAAAGAAGATGGTTATTGGAGAACTTTTTTGAATGGTTTTGTATTAAATTGCTTTGAAATAGATTTCATTTCTTGTGCACACAGCCAAGATTTCTTCAATGGGTGTGAGCTAGTTGAGGGTTAACCTTGTAGGTTGCAGAGTGTATTTGTTTGTTTGTTTGTTTTTCTCTGTGATGAGGTCAGTGCTCTGATTTTGAAGGAGGATATTCACTGAAGCTCATAGTTATAAACAAGGAAATCACTGTTAAGAATGGGAATTTGTCCTGTGTTCTGGGAATAACATAAAGAGAGCAACTGATTTCAGCCAGGTTTTGCCACTACCCTATAATTAGTGCAGTCTTATGTTATAAAAGAAAGAAGTTAACTATATTTGGGGACAAAAAAATATTTCAAGAGTTGATAAAGATTACCTGTGCAGTGCAGAGCACTTTAATGCAACCAGCTTTCAAGAAAAAGCCCTATCTAGTACTTGATGTTGATGTTTTTATTTTGCTGAGCAAAATAAAGCCAATGGGAGAAAGACTATTTTACCCTTTGCTTTTCTCCTTAAACGTAATCCAGATGACTTTCCTGTTACTAAACACTGAGCAGCATTACACTACAATGCTTCTTTGGTTTCCAGGAATTTTTTTCAAATGGGGCTGTTTCTGGAAAAATGAAAAATTCTATTGGACAATGGCAATATCAACAATGAGGAAAATTACTGAAGAATAAGTTTCCATAAGTCTCCTACATAGCAGTGTTATTTATGTACAGATAAGAAAACCATATGTCAGCCAAAGATTTTATCTCTTCTTCTAACTTTTAGTAAGAGGAAAAAGGGATTATAAAACCCTTCATAAATCAAGAAGGCCATCACTTAGAACGAACCCCAAACAAAAATGCCATAATATAAATGTGTGAATCAGGGCTGTGAAGACAACAGCAGAAATGCTAACAAGCGTGCAGAAACACCAGAGAGTGCGTATCCTGCTCAGAACCATTCACATTTAATTCAATTCTTGGAAAAAATTAAAGCTTTTTGCCCACAATTTGCAATCTGTGGGTTAATAGTTAAAAGAATGTTCCCAACCAAAAAATTCTTACCGTAATATTATATCTTGCCCTACTTATTTACAAAATAATATGTTTCTGTTATGGTCCTTAGTAATAATTGAAGAGGCTTAGAAATACATCTGCTTGTTTATTGAGAAAACGATGCAAATAATTCTGCTTTTAGAGCCTTGTTATTTTATTTCACAAAACAGGCATATGTCTAGGAGTGTAATTTGTGGATGGTTGAGTTTGTAAGAACAATCATAAAAGGACTTGTTAGTCTCCAGAACATCTGCTAAAATGCAAGTATATGTATAAGGTAATAGCATATTACAGCTGAAAATTTTGAGAAGGTAAAAGTTTCTTAATTAAAATATGAACATATTTAGCTTGCTTTAGTGTCTGGGGCAAGTCCTCTCAATGGCTAAAATTAACTTTAGAGATCCATGTGTTCAGGTTTAGATCATATGACACTCGAGCACAGAAGAATAATTTCAAGGAGGTCATCTTGTAAATTAAAGGTTTAGAAGAATTGCATAAAACGTAGTAAATGGGGTCTGTCATTAGCAAAGGCAAATCTAAGCAATCATTTTTCCCCCCAGAAGTTACTTAGAAGGAGAACTGGGAACACTTGGGGTCTCTCTAACTGATGGCATTCACTTCACACAGTCGTCTATGTTATCCAGAGATTTTTATTTCATTTTACATTTTAGGGCACAGTTCTTTGGGGCTAATTAAAATGGGGTTTGCAGGCTTTTTATGGTGAAGAATAATATATCTCTGTCTATAGCTTTCCCATGGTAGCCTGATAAGGCTGAGAGAGAAAAATATGTGCAGTATCTCATCCTCCCCCTGTACCAGGCCATAGCTTTGAAGTGTATTTTGTAAATTCAACTATAGGTTAGTCAGAATGCTGTTTTTCGTTAATTAACTTAGCCTGTGTTGATATCTCCTCCTTCCTGGTCACATTCAAACCTTCCCAGAGTACAAAGGGGTATGTAGAAAGGATTCCAGAAGAAGTAATACTTTATTCTCTAATGTTAATAGCTTTTCTGGATCTCTTAGTAGGGGGAAAGTAGAAAATCGAGTAGAATTTGGCCTCAGGTCAATAAATGATATAAAAACATGTGTTCTATTTATGTATATATATGTATGTTTCTCCAAAAAGTGATAAAACCAAAATATCACTGACTCATCCCTACCCATATTCTTTTCATAAAACCCACTCACCAGGTACAATAGAAACTTCCCTCCTTGTTTGTCAGCCTCCTGTTCATGTTCCCCACACACCTGAAGGTGGTAGAATCTTTTCAGCCTCTTAGCCAGTGAGCTAAATATGGCTAAGCACAGGTCATAAGAGCACCTAAGGCCAGCATATAAGCCAACTACAGTTCACCTTTCCAAATTTGGTCCTATGGATGTTGAGCATAGGGAAGCAACTCTCAGTATTTTGGATTATTCAAGTGTATGTGGTAAAAATGCAGATGATTGCTGCTTTACCCCAGGGTTTATTAGCATCCTACTTCTGCTGGGCTGCATCATTATATAATGCCACAGGCATCTAGTCAAGGTAAAGAAGCCAGAAAGGTTAGGCAAGAAGTGAGATAAAATCAGATCACCTTTGATCAAAATGGTTGGTGAACCTCCACATGTCCAGTTCTGTTGCCAAACTTTCCATTCAGAGTATTTGGTGGAGTTTGAATTTGAGCAAACTAAATGCCTTCATCTTAGGTAGAAAGGGCCTGAATCTTCCATTTTATATTCAAACCTCATTGTTATTTGGCCTAAGTAAAAAGTCAGATTTCATTTCCATTTACCTGAGTTCGCTTTAAAGAGCTTTTCAAAGAGAGCTTTATAGACACCCACAATTGTCCCCAATCTCTTCATGATGTTGCATTAATAGTTGTTTTTGTCCCTTTCTTGGAAATGTTAATGCCAAAGTTGCCTGAACATTGGGCGGTTTTCTTAATTTGAAGTATAAAAATTATAAAGAGTAATTCCAAAGGTATTAAAAGATTGTTTAACAGTATGTGTGGTGATGTCATTATCTCCAGAGAGGCTTCAAGAAATCCTTTGGAAATAAAAAGTTAAATGTTTACATTTCATGTGGTATTTCAGGTCTTCAGGTTCTGATTAGCTTACTTTTTTCCTTTGTCTTTGGCTGATTTCTGCTTTGTAGATAAATAATAATAGCCCTGAGATGTTTCTAACATTTAAATAAGAAAAAAATCAAATCGAAGTCAGCCTGCTGGAAAAGTGATCACATGGCAGTTGCAGTAACTTGTATGGAAAGAGAAAATGCAATGAGCCCAGTTACTGCACTTGCCACTACCATGCTGTCCATGGAAGGAATAATCAGCAGTTCAGTTGTCACAAGCCGCCCTTGAAGAAAACGCAGCAAAATATTTTAAAATGAAGATATTGCAGTCCCCAGAGCCAGTGAAGGTTTCTTTTGGTAAAATGAAATTGTGCCATTGTCAAAGTACCCCGTAGTGATGAGCACTGACTGGTTCACTGGCCACATTTTAGTTCTTCATAATAATAGGCCACAAAAGGGCTCTGTGGTTTGCCTCCATGTGCACTGGCCCCTCCCCACCCCTAGGGGGCACTCAGTAGCTGCTGAGAAGGCCTGTCCACGAGGCTGTTGGAACCCCTCCAATAAATACTTAGAGGTAGTGTATCTGATGCTTGTTTTCGTGGAGAAAATTGTATTGGAGAACTTAAAACATCACGAATATTTTTAATAGGATCCGCAGACACCCAAAGGAGAAGCTTGGTCTTTTCCAGGTATTTCCAACTTGAGTTCAACCCAAAGCCTTTGAAAGGAATGCATTACCACATGACCACATGCTGAGACCCCATGGGGTCTAACACGGGACCTAAGAAAGTCTCTGCAGCCAGATAGTACATGGTGTCTCCACAAAACTAGGCATTCTGGAGATTGCCCAGAAAGGGATGTGAGGGGACCGTTAAGATCTGTCTTGCTTATCTCATGCACTCACATTCCTTCAGCCTCCTGGAGTTCCTGATAAAAGGAAGCCAGGGTGTGGACATTTTTTAGCTATTGATTTCCCAATAGCTTGTGGATCAGTTGTACACCCACACTTCCTTCTCTGCCTAATTCCGTTTTTCTGGAAAAAGTAGTATGCCCATGTATGTGTGTTTTTCTTAACACAGGTCCATGAAAGTTTGGCTTCCTGGTTTGATGTCTGTTGCGTGGCCTGGAAACCAGGGAGCAGCAACTATTGAGATGGTTTCTGTGTTCAGTGAAAAATTCTATTTCATTGAGACAATTTTTTCTTTATCCACAGTAATTTTTTGACACTGTCATCATGAAACTACCCTTAGGAAAATAAGATTACCTGCAAAAAAAAAAAAGAAATGAGTTATGGAATAGGAACAGTTATGTGATGATTCTGAAACTTTAACTTAGAGCTTCATTACTTTAAGAATGGAAAACAACCTCTGAGTTTGATTTCCCAAAGTTTCATAAAGCCCCTAAGCTCATGATTTTCATCAACTCTTTGCCCACATAGTCATTTACCTCCACAGCCGTTTGTTGTCATAGAAGGGGTGGTGGTGTTTGGATTTGATTTTTTTCAACTTGCAGTGAGAAATAGGATAGGTGACAAAACCTTACTTGTTTTCTTAAGACAATTCAGTGCTTGAGCATCTCTGTCAGAAATGGAATGAAATACTGTTAGCCAATTAGAATTATTTTATGTATTGTTATTGTGTTTTGCTGATTTTTATATGAAAATATAATTATTCATTCTTGATCTCTGGAAGCAATCATTATTATGAGGATCATTTTACTTTGGAAACACTTTCATAATAAAGATAAGTATTAAGAGTGCAGTGTAAGTGCCCTTTACTGTAAATGCTAACCA